TACATATCCTCCAATGGATTGTGGTGGTCATCTCCGGCTACCGAAGCCACCTTGCTTATTCCCATAGGCTTACAAACATTATGATGCTTCACACGAGTTGTGGGTGAAGTGAAGGAATTGGAAAGTCCCGGTCTAAGGCCCTGCAAAACTGCTGTCTGGTAAAAACAAGTGACTATGGCAAGGCCCTGAATGTACTACGTATAGACTTAAGTCAGTATTTGTGCCTAACAGCAAAGCATGCCACAAGAGGCTCCTCAAAAGCCGGGTAATTGATGCCATTGTTTTCTTGACCTAGTTGAAGAGTCAAAGAAGAGAAGGTGATGCAGAAACTTCTTTCCAGTGAAGTGACAGATCCAAGCAAGGAACACCTGCCTGTGAGGGGAGCGGTAGGGGAGGGGGTAGATTCGGCAGCACTCGGGTAGTGGCAGGGACCACATATTGTCGGTGTTAACCACTGTTATCACTGGCCCAGGTCGAGTGAGGACGAGTCATTTCCCCACTAAGCACTTGGGGAGTGGCAGGGACCACATATTGTCAGTGTTAACCACTGTTATGACTGGCCCAGGTCGGGTGACGACGAGCCATTTCCGCACTATTGTCCCTTCTTCCTCACTGCACCCCCAGCCCTGCACCCTCAGCTCCAAATACACATTCTCGTTCACTCAACGTTTGTTGACACCTAGCGTGGGCCCTGTGGGATGGGGTAAAAGTTCGGTGTTGGGAGGAGCCCCGGTGACAGATTTTTGGTTTTGGTGGTGGCTTTTGGGCAAGGACAGGTCAATTCATAAAAGATGACGCCCCAGGTCTGGATCGAATTCTCCTGGGAGCCAGACCAAAGCACCTTCCTGGACTGCAAAGTGTGGAAGCCGCCGCGGGCCGGGCGCGGGGAGGTGTCATGCGCCGGAACCTGCGCTTGGGGCCAAGCTCTGGAGCTGACGCGCAGGGGCAAGGCGCCCCGCGTCCCGGACTGGCGGCTCCGCGCATGCTCCTCCCACCGGCGTCGCAGGCCTCGAGAGGCTCCGGAAGTACTGGGTGCAGCCTGATGGCGCAGGAGGTAGACACGGCACAGGGCGCCGAGATGCGGCGGGGCGCGGGCGCGGCTCGGGGACGCGCTTCCTGGTGCTGGGCCCTGGCGCTGCTTTGGCTCGCGGTGGTTCCGGGCTGGTCCCGGGTCTCGGGCATCCCCTCCCGGCGCCACTGGCCGGTGCCCTACAAGTGAGTGCGGCGGCGCGCGCACTGTCGGGGTTATCTAAGTAGATGGTTTCTTTTTCTTTATTAGGCGCTTTGACTTCCGTCCAAAACCTGATCCTTATTGTCAAGCTAAGTATACTTTCTGTCCAACTGGCTCACCTATCCCAGTTATGGAGGGTGATGATGACATTGAAGTTTTTCGATTACAAGCCCCAGTATGGGAATTTAAATATGGAGACCTCCTGGGACACTTGGTAAGGATGCATCTTGGTCTTATAACTTTGGTGTTGCTTTTATACATGTACTGTCTTTACACAGAAAATTATGCATGATGCCATTGGATTCAGAAGTACATTAACTGGCAAGAACTACACAATGGAATGGTATGAACTTTTCCAACTTGGCAACTGTACATTTCCCCATCTCCGACCTGAAATGGATGCCCCTTTCTGGTGTAATCAAGGCGCTGCCTGCTTTTTTGAGGGAATTGATGATGTTCACTGGAAGGAAAATGGGACATTAGTTCAAGTAGCAACTATATCAGGTAAGTTGTGAAAATATAGCAATATTTGATCAAGGTAGTAACTATTATTTTGCCTATTTTACAGATGGAGAAACTGAGGCACAGAGAGGTTAAAGTTACACAGCTTAGTAAGTGGGACTCCAACCCTGGCAGTTACGCCCTAGGTGACTTTGTTTTGTTTTTTTAAACTAGGAAACATGTTCAACCAAATGGCAAAGTGGGTGAAACAGGACAATGAAACAGGAATTTATTATGAGACATGGAATGTAAAAGCCAGCCCAGAAAAGGGGGCAGAGACATGGTTTGATTCCTACGACTGTTCCAAATTTGTGTTAAGGACCTTTAACAAGTTGGCTGAATTTGGAGCAGAGTTCAAGAACATAGAAACCAACTATACAAGAATATTTCTTTACAGTGGAGAACCTACTTATCTGGGAAATGAAACATCTGTTTTTGGGCCAACAGGAAACAAGACTCTTGGTTTAGCCATAAAAAGATTTTATTACCCCTTCAAACCACATTTGCCAACTAAAGAATTTCTGTTGAGTCTCTTGCAAATTTTTGATGCAGTGATTGTGCACAAACAGTTCTATTTGTTTTATAATTTTGAATATTGGTTTTTACCTATGAAATTCCCTTTTATTAAAATAACATATGAAGAAATCCCTTTACCTATCAGAAACAAAACACTCTCTGGTTTATAAAACACCTTAATTCTACTGCTCTTTTTTCTCCAATCACCAGCATCTGTTTTTCAGGGGGTGATTTTACTTTTGTGAATTCCTTAGCCTTTCTTCCTTGGTGCATAAAGTTAAAATGCACATCAGCAGAATTGCTGCATATTAACATCTCAGGACTCTTCTCTTGTAAAGAAGCTGAAATTCGTACTATATTGGCCAAAGTGAGCGAGTTAGGTGATCTTGGTTTCAATTTCCGAGCCTTTGTTAATATGGAGAATTATGGTTCATATCAGTTATGTAGGACCTTTGGACCCAGGGTCCTACAGATAGATATGGTGTGCCCAGATTTTAAAAATACCTTCAAAAATAAAAAATACATTCAGTGACATTTTCATGGTGGGAGCTCTTCTTTCTGATATGGCAGTTACACTTTTTCACTTAAGTGCTTTAGTTTAGACTAACTTTACAACTTCTATAACTTTTGGAACCAAGTTTAGTATAGTCTGATTACATTCCATTCACCTAACTTTAGACATTCGTTTAGACACCATAACTGGAGTGATTGTGCTTCTAGATGTGGCAAATCCAGTGTTAACACATATTTCTGGCTGAGATTTTGGAACTAGCTAGTAACTGGCTTGTGTTCTTTAAGCATACTAACATCACTAAATCTTAGGATTTAGGATTGCTGTAAAGATGTAAGTTGTGTATGTTTGGCAGGTCACATTGAATGGCAGTGATAATGATTAATCAAAGAACAAATGTCATCCTTGATCTTGCCTAATGTAGTTTATGTGCCAAACTTTCCAGGGTTTTGTAGTCACCTAGATTTTAAGCTGATAGCATAGTGCTTCAGCGGTTCTTCTAACCGGGGTATGCAGGAACATGGCTGCAGACACGTTTGGGTAAACAGGCACCTTCTGACTTCTTCATTGTTTCCTGTAGTTCTCCCTCTTCCCACAAAGCTGTCAGCGCAGTGGAAGAGGTTGCACTTCTCCGAGAGAGGACAGGTTTCTGTTAAGATCACCAAGTAGCTGTGCTTTAATTAGAGCCAGACAAGCTTTCAAGGTCCTTTAAGTATTTGATGATCAACTGAACACGTTTCTATTCAAGGAGAAAACACCATTCAGTAAGAAGATGGAGTAGATATCAGATAAAACAATTCACGTTTAATATGTAAATGTACCAATTATGTGATTCAGTTTCAACTTTCAAGTACTTCCTGAGAGGTTAGTACATTATTATTGAGCTCTCACAGAAAGCTTAATCATAGATATAATTAACCTGATCCAAATGAGTAAAGTGGACCTTAGAAAGGCTAAGTGATCTTTCTCTGGCTATCCAGCTAGTAGTAATGAAGTCAGGTCTTGAACCCCGGTTCTGCTGACTGAATTGGATGCACTATAGTACAGGCTTTTAGCACCGAAGTGTGGTCCTCAGACCAGTGCCTGCCAACCAGATGTTACTGGTCTGTGAGGAAATAAGTACAGATACTGACAGGAAGCTTTTATAAACAATTTATTGGAGTGTTTTTGTTTCTGTTGGGTCTAATTAAAAAAATTGGAGCTTGTATTTTATGTGTCTTTGGTCTTATTTTGTCTAGGAATTCATTTTTGCTGGGTTTTTTTTTTTCAACTGTAGTCCCACAACAGTCTGAAAATAACCCAGTCACCAGATATCTTCCTCAAATACAGAGGGAGAACTTTCTTTCACGCCTCCTTTAGCCTGTCGACTCCTTATAATAATGCCTAAATATTCCAAATTAATACTGCCTCTTTAACCTGCTAATTGTTTTCACAATGTTACAAGAAAACTTGGATCTGTGCATTATCACCATCTAGTGGCTAAACTCAGGCAACACGAACTTCTACCAAACTCAGGAAATTGCTCTGGAAAAACTACAGGATTTTGGATTTCCAGAACTGCCTTGAAGAGACAAAGATTCTTGTACCAAGTTTTGGTCAACTGCAAATCAAAGAACTTGGTTATGCAGGGAAAACAAATGAGGATATCTGTACCTGGAACTTTTAAACAAGATTCTAATAGTTATGTGAAAAAAGCATTCAAGATTTTTGAGTAGGCACAGTGGCTTACGCCTGTAATCCTATCACTTTGCGAAACTGAGGTGGTGGAAGGATCACTGAAGGTCGGGAGTTCAAGACCAGCCTGGCCAATGTGGTGAAACCCCGTTTCTCCTAAAATTAAAAAAAAAAAAAAAAAGCTAGGGGTGGTGGTCCATGCCTGTAATCCCAGCTACACGTGAGGCTAAGGCAGGAGAATCACTTGAACCCAGGAGGCAGAGGTTGCAGTGAGCTGAGATGGCGCCACTGCACTCCAGCCTGGGCGACAGAGCGAGACTCCGTCTCAAAAAAAAAGCATTCAAGATTTTTCATTGTTCCTAAGAATCTTAATTAAATGAAGACAGAAAGCATCATAAAGTCAGGTAACTACAGCACAGACAGCATTAACATTTACAAAAGTATTTCTTAAGAATTAAACCTGTCAGCTCTACTTACAAGATGTAGAGCTTTCAGGTGAAGATGATTCAAGAACATGCTTTCAAAATAGTAGTTGAGAAACCAAAACATAGCCACGCAGAAATCTGCCAATTAAGTTTTGCTGCCCTTTGAGCAATATGACTTAATGTGATTTACTTTAATTATAACTTAAGTACAACTTAAATGCAGTTTCTATTTTGCTATTGTTATAGATGTAGGCTGGGTGCGGTGGCTTATGCCTGTAATCCTAACACATACTTTGGGAGGCCAAGGTGGACGGATCACTTGAGGTCAGGAGTTCGAGACCAGCCTGGCCAACATGGTGAAACCCCGTCTCTACTGAAAATACAAAAATTAGCTGGTTGTGGTGGAGCATGCCTGTAGTCCCAGCTACTTGGGAGGCTGAGGCAGGAGAATCACTTGAATCCAGGAGGTGGAGGTTCCCACGAGCCAAGATCGCACCACTGCACTCCAGCCTGGCAACAGAGTGAGACTCCGTCTCAAAAAAATGTTGTAGATGTATAAAATTTATACATTTTTAGTCTGACTAGGGCTTTAGAGTGAATATATCTCCTCATTAATCTGGCACAAAATTAGTTAAGTAAGTATACCCACAAAGTGTCATCTAATATATTGTTGCATGTAGAGGAAAACACAGTGAAGAAACCTACTAACTTTATTTGGAACCCTCAATATTGGTGGCTCCTTAAAAATTGGAGAAAAAAATCAAGTCTTAGGAAGTCTTATCCAGTTTTATGGTCTGCTGTGGTGGCACTTAATGAATTACCTGGAATTATAGTTCCTGTAAGATGTTTTATTTTTTAAATAGTTGGCAGGCTATACAAAGAGTGATGTTCCAAAACTACACACATGCTTTTTCCCTGTTCACAAAGGCAAACAGGCTGGCCAAAGTGTTTCCAGCATCTTCGTCATATTTACCCTTTATTATCCAAGTGGTTTCCTGCTCTTCAAACCTTCCTTTCAAAATTTTGTCTCCTACTTAAAACAAGTTAGGATTATTTATCCTTTTATTGGACTGATTATTCTAAGGATAAGCTCTTACTTCACTTTCGGAGTAAAAGGCTTTGTGCCCTTTTTAAAGTTGGGTGTCAGCAAGCAGCTGGAATTTTCCTGCCTGGTAAAATTAAAACCAGCCCCACAAACTGGGGTTGGAGTCTGTGCAAAGCTCATTACTATCTATGTGTGGGGTAGAAATTATAGTGTGTTAAAGGACCTAGTGTAAAAAAAAAAAATTTTAAAGGACCTAGTGGAGGCTTGAACCTTCTTCACATGAACGTCTTCCTTTCAGCCTAAAGTTCTTAAAATGCACTAAATTGACTTAATCTTCAATCATACCTATTTTTTCTGATATGGTTACAACAGCCCAAATTACCAAGATAAGTTGAAAGCCAGTAAAACAATGAAAATAATTTCAATAGTTGAAAAACTATTCTAATTTATATAAAGACATTTATCTCTAAAAAGACTGGTTGGGTTCAAGGACCCTTAAAGACTGATTCTATGTCTAAATAATCTGTTTTATAAGTTCTCATTCTGAATGCAGAAAGAACCTATTATTTTCTGTATAAAAATTTAAAAATTTATATTTCATGGTAGGTTTTAAATTTCCTATTTCTTTAGGCATCAGAGCTTATTTCAAGAATAGATTCCATGAGCCTAACCTTGTATCTTCAAAAAGGCGAGTC